CAACAGTCCCCGGCGTGGTGGCGGCGGCACCCTCAGTCCCATCCGACTGAGGGCGTTGATGCGGGAGCCTCGGGGCTGCGGGACTGTTCGGGATAGGACGCGAGAGCACCTGGACAAAGGCCTGAGGCGGCTGTGCAGAACAGGGAGTGGCCCCGAGGCCCGGGTTTGTCTTCCCTTCCGGTCACCCCTCCCGGCCCAATGTCCCCAGGCCCCTGCTTACCCCGCTGGGCGCCGTATCCCTGCGCTCGGCGCCGCGCTCCGGAGCGAGTTGACAGCCGCGGCAGGCGAAGGCGCGGCAGAGAGGGGGGAGAAAGGTCTTCTTCCCCGCCCGCAAGACCACCATGGCCCCACGCCCCCTGGCTCCCGCGGCGCACGGCAGCATTGCGACGGCGCGAGGGGCCGCTTTACGGCAGGGTCGCGAAGCCCGAGGAAGCGCGGCGGCGCGGCCGACCGTGCGCTTTCCCAGCGGTGCGACGGGGTGAGGGGGCGGCGGGCGGCGCGGGCTGACCCGGGCGGCCGCTCCTTGGTCGCGGTCACTCCAGGCTGCCTCGCTGCGCCGCTGGCGGTGGGCGTGGCGCTGCCGGCGGCTAGGCGCGGACGCCGGAGGAGGTGTCCCCGGGTTTAGGGGTGTTCGGCCAGGGGCGGGGCTGCCGGGCCCGGGCGACTGCCGGAGCTGCGGAAGTCGTGGAAGCGTCGGCGACGCATCGCGCGATGGCGCGGGCGGGACAGGTGAGCGAAGCGCGGCTTGTAGCCTTTTCCCTCTCTCGGGGGGACGAGTGGGGCACCACCTCCGCGCGGGGCTCCCCGCTGGGCCACCCCTTCGCCAGCGCCCAGCCCCGTGCGGCCTGTCGGATCAGGCAGGGCAGAGTCGGTCTCGGCGCTGTCCCCGCCCCTGGGGTCGGAAGCGACCGGGGCTGGCCGGGCCTGGTCTCTGGTGTCTCCGGCCGGGCCTCGGTTCCCCTCCTCCCCCGGCTTCCCCCGGCCGGGCCGAGCTCCCCTCGCGCGCCCATTGTGAGGTCACGTCCTGCAGGCGCGCCCTGGCACCCGGGCCAAGACGCCCGGAGCGGCTGCTGCAGCCAGTAGCGGCCCCTTCACCGGCTGCCCCGCTCAGACCTAGTCGGGAGGGGTGCGAGGCATGCAGCTGGGGGCCCAGCTCCGGTGCCGCACCCCGTAAAGGGCTGATCTTCCACCTCGCCACCTCAGCCACGGGACGCCAAGACCGCATCCAATTCAGACTTCTTTTGGGTAAAGGGCCAAGAGGGAAGGGCGAGGCGGGGAGGAAGCAGCTCGGGCCGCCTTCCCTCCGTGGCCTCCAGGACATCCGCCGGGGATAGATTATGCGTTTCCATTGGTTACCCACCTTGAGCGAGCCGTTTGATAGAAACCAAGAGCTTGAAACGTGCATTAGGCCATTGTGGACTCCCAGTGGGAGGCGAGTGAATGAATTATTCATAGTTACCACGTTGTAGTAAGTTATCATTCTTGTCGTCTTTTAGTGCTTGTGAAACTGAACACAACAAAAGTATGGATATGGGAAACCAACATCCTTCTATTAGTAGGCTTCAGGAAATCCAAAAGGAAGTAAAAAGTGTAGAACAGCAAGTTATCGGCTTCAGTGGTCTGTCAGATGACAAGAATTACAAGAAACTGGAGAGGATTCTAACAAAACAGCTTTTTGAAATAGACTCTGTAGATACTGAAGGAAAAGGAGATATTCAGCAAGCTAGGAAGCGGGCAGCACAGGAGACAGAACGTCTTCTCAAAGAGTTGGAGCAGAATGCAAACCACCCACACCGGATTGAAATACAGAACATTTTTGAGGAAGCCCAGTCCCTCGTGAGAGAGAAAATTGTGCCATTTTATAATGGAGGCAACTGCGTAACTGATGAGTTTGAAGAAGGCATCCAAGATATCATTCTGAGGCTGACACATGTTAAAACTGGAGGAAAAATCTCCTTGCGGAAAGCAAGGTATCACACTTTAACCAAAATCTGTGCGGTGCAAGAGATAATCGAAGACTGCATGAAAAAGCAGCCTTCCCTGCCGCTTTCCGAGGATGCACATCCTTCCGTTGCCAAAATCAACTTCGTGATGTGTGAGGTGAACAAGGCCCGAGGGGTCCTGATTGCACTTCTGATGGGTGTGAACAACAATGAGACCTGCAGGCACTTATCCTGTGTGCTCTCGGGGCTGATCGCTGACCTGGATGCTCTAGATGTGTGCGGCCGGACAGAAATCAGAAATTATCGGAGGGAGGTAGTAGAAGATATCAACAAATTATTGAAATATCTGGATTTGGAAGAGGAAGCAGACACAACTAAAGCATTTGACCTGAGACAGAATCATTCCATTTTAAAAATAGAAAAGGTCCTCAAGAGAATGAGAGAAATAAAAAATGAACTTCTCCAAGCACAAAACCCTTCTGAATTGTACCTGAGCTCCAAAACAGAATTGCAGGGTTTAATTGGACAGTTGGATGAGGTAAGTCTTGAAAAAAACCCCTGCATCCGGGAAGCCAGGAGAAGAGCAGTGATCGAGGTGCAAACTCTGATCACATATATTGACTTGAAGGAGGCCCTTGAGAAAAGAAAGCTGTTTGCTTGTGAGGAGCACCCATCCCATAAAGCCGTCTGGAACGTCCTTGGAAACTTGTCTGAGATCCAGGGAGAAGTTCTTTCATTTGATGGAAATCGAACCGATAAGAACTACATCCGGCTGGAAGAGCTGCTCACCAAGCAGCTGCTAGCCCTGGATGCTGTTGATCCGCAGGGAGAAGAGAAGTGTAAGGCTGCCAGGAAACAAGCTGTGAGGCTTGCGCAGAATATTCTCAGCTATCTCGACCTGAAATCTGATGAATGGGAGTACTGAAATACCAGAGATCTCACTTTTGATACTGTTTTGCACTTCATATGTGCTTCTATGTATAGAGAGCTTTCAGTTCATTGATTTATACGTGCATATTTCAGTCTCAGTATTTATGATTGAAGCAAATTCTATTCAGTATCTGCTGCTTTTGATGTTGCAAGACAAATATCATTACAGCACGTTAACTTTTCCATTCGGATCATTATCTGTATGATGTGGTGTGGTTTGTTTGGTTTGTCCTTTTTTTTGCGTTTTTAATCAGAAAACAAAATAGAGGCAGCTTTTGTAGATTTTAAATGGGTTGTGCAAGCATTAAAATGCAGGTCTTTCAGAATCTAGAACTAGGCATAACCTTACATAATACTAGGAAAATTATGAGAAAGGGGAAATTTTTGGTTAAATAAGAGTAAGGTTCAAACACAAGCAGTACATGTTCTGTTTCATTATGCTCGATAGAAGGCTTTTTTTTCACTTATAAGGCCTGATTGGTCCTACCCAGCTTAACGGGGTGGGGTTTTTTTGTTTGTTCAGACAGTCTGTTCTTTTGTAAACATTTTTAGTTGGAAAAACAGCATCTGCATTTTCCCCATCCTCTACGTTTTAGAGAGGAATCTTGTTTTTGTGTGCAACATAAGAAAATTATGAAAACTAATAGCCAAAAAACCTTTGAGATTGCATTAAAGAGAAGGGATAAAGGACCAGCAATAATACCTTGTAAGTTGCTTTTGTTTGTAAAATCTGAGCTTATAGTTTTCCTTAGTGAGTAAATTCATAAGGATGGGAACATTTAAATTAAGTTAATGGGCCTTTAAAAAAAAAAAAAGGAAACACTCATACCTGTAGTTGGAGGATGAATACTGGAGACGGGTTACCAATGTCAGGTTATACTAAAACTAAATCAGAAAGTCTGAATGTAGCACATAATGGTTCTCTTCTGTTGTCCAAGGCTGTAAAATGGACAGCCTTGTCACACCTCCCCGGTGCTGTTTTACAACGTGAGGGTAGACGCTGTCAGTAACCCAGAGGGACCAGGCCTTCCTAGGTTTTCTAGGCAGTCAGCTGTTAACCACTCACTTAGTAAATGTCATAACTACACCTGCTCCAGGACCAATCAGTGAAACCTGCTCGGAATTAAAGGCTTCCTCTGGGTGCCTGCTGAACAACTGAGCTCATGTCATGGGCATGTGGTGGTTTCTCTGTTGCCTGAAAGAGCCATTAAAGTCAGTCGTGCGTGAAGCATCTCTCTTCTAAAGGATGTGTATTTCCATAAATGCTTTCTGAGGATCCGGTACAAAATGATTTCCCAAAGTTCTGAAGTGCCTTGAGAACATGTGGGTCCGAGTGTTATAACAGACTCCTCCCCCGGGTCACCTTTTGCCTGGTCATCCTGTTAGAGTACATCTTTGGAAATCCAGGGTAATATTCTCTTTCAGAGATGCTCATTGTGTAACTCTGTGTAGGGAGATAGTCACTTTAAACAGCTCAAAGTAGCTAGCTAAAGGAGTAGCCTTAAATACCTAAAAGATGACAGAAGCATAGCCCTTAACAAATCTTCAGCTTGTCTCTCAGTATTTCCCAATCATGAAAATCCCTTGCTATGTCTTTCCTACTAGAAATGTTCTAGAATCGCTGGACGGTGGGGTCAGAGGGCAGTCGGTATTTAGGCCGTGAGCTTCCCATACTACTGCAGGTCCAACTCCTGGCAACCGCGGGCTCAAGGCAGGTCATTGGAATCCACGTTTTGGCCACAGTAGTTGTAGGATTGCTTTTCTGTATCATAATTTTAGAATGCTCTTAAAATCTTGAGGAAGAGTTTTTATTTTTTATTTATTTTTGAGATGGAGTCTCTGTTGCCCAGGCTGCAGTGCAGTGGTGCCATCTCAGCTCACTGCAACCTCCACCTCCCAGGTTCAAGCGATTCTCCTGCCTCAGCCACCTGAGTAGCTGGGAGTACAGGCATGTGGCACCATGCCTGGCTAATTTTTGTATTTTTAATAGAGTTGAGATTTCACCATGATGGTCAGGCTGGTCTCGAACTCCTGACCTCGTGATCCGCCCGCCTCGGCCCCCCAAAGTGCTGGGATTAACGGGTGTGAGCCACGGCGCCCAGCCCAGGAAGAGTTTTTAAATTAGAGCTCTGTTTAATTATACCACTGGGAAATCATGGTTACGCTTCAGGCATATTCTTCCCCAGAGTACTACTTACATTTTAAATTTCATTTTGTAAAGTTAAATGTCAGCATTCCCTTTAAAAGTGTCCATTGTTCTTTGAAAGTAGACGTTTCAGTCATTCTTTTCAAACAAGTGTTTGTGTACCTTTTGCCAAGCTGTGGGCATCGTGTGTGAGTACAGGGTGCTCAGCTCTTCCACCGTCATTTTGAATTGTTCACATGGGTAATTGGTCATGGAAATGATCAGATTGACCTTGATTGACTGTCAGGCATGGCTTTGTTTCTGGTTTCAATCTGTTCTCGTTCCTTGTACCGGATTATTCTACTCCTGCAATGAACCCTGTTGACACCGGATTTAGCTCTTGTCGGCCTTCGTGGGGAGCTGTTTGTGTTAATATGAGCTACTGCATGTAATTCTTAAACTGGGCTTGTCACATTGTATTGTATTTTTGTGATCTGTAATGAAAAGAATCTGTACTGCAAGTAAAACCTACTCCCCAAAAATGTGTGGCTTTGGGTCTGCATTAAACGCTGTAGTCCATGTTCATGCCAAAAATGGCTGGGAACGTTTGCTTTATTTACATTCAGTCAGCGTTGCTTTCAGATCACACTTTATCCACACAGGAAAGCCAGTCAGCCTATAATGAAGTAGTTATTAAAATAAATGTAATGAATATGTCTACAAAGTATAGTTTAGTGGTTTATTTTGCTAAAATGCACATATATTTGATATAATTTAGTTTGAGAAGTTCAGCTAGTTTTTCTCCTTTGTTTGACTTTGTCAATTTCTATCTGGTTTTTAAGGGTCTGAGCTTAGCTTGTGCATGCAAGGTTTTGGGTTTTTTTATTTTTTTTTTGAGCACAGCTTTTCACCTTTTAATTTGTTGGGTATTTTTCTCTTAATAAGAGAAATATTGGCCATCGATTTTTACATATAATACAAGTGTGTTTTTCCAGTACATTGGTTCCTGTCCCCTCTCTGTGAACTGTTTGAGTATTGGAACAGTATGTCTTCAATAATTCAATGTTACTTTGAGATACATGTGTTAATATACCCTTAGTTATTCTTGAAATAAAACCAGTCTCTTACGCTTGCAGTGGAGAAAGGCTGTGAGTCTGAGGTGTGTGTTCTCT